TTAGCTGGGTGTGGTGGACGGCGCCTGTAATCCCAGCTACTCGGGAGGCTGAGGCAGAAGAATTGCTTGAACCCAGGAGGCGGAGGTTGCAGTGAGCTGAGATCATGCCATTGCACTCTAACCTGGTGGACAGAGCAAGACTCTGTCTCAAAAAACAACAACAACCATAATAATAATAATAATAATAATTTAAGGTTGTTTCAAGTTAAAAAAATCTATTAAAATAAAATAGAAAAAGTTAAAAAAATGTGAGATTATAAAATATATATGAAAATGTAGAGTGTTGGAAAAGTGACAAATTTGATGGATTTATTTATAAGGTTTTACTAAAATAAGTTTAATTTTTTTGTTTTGTTTTTTGAGATGGCGTTTCACTCTTGTTGCGCAAGCTGGAGTGCAATGGCCCAACCTCGGCTCACTGCAACCTCCACCTCCTGGATTCAAATGATTCTCCTGCCTCAGCCTCCTGAGTAGCTGGGATTACAGGCGCCCACCACCACGCCCGACTAATTTTTGTATTTTTAGTAGAGAAGGGGTTTCACCCTATCGACCAGGCTGGTCTTGAACTTCTGACCTCCAGTGATCCGCCCTCCTCGGCCTCCCAAACTGTTGAGATTAAAGGCGTAAGCCATCGCGCCCGGCCTTTAGTATTGATAACACACTATGACTAAAGTAAAAATTAATTTACTCTGGAACAAAAGTTTTATGTATTATTAACATGGCAGTAAAATATATTCGTTCACATTTCGAATACATTTAAAAAGAGAGAGAGTAAAGAAGAGATAGAATATTCGCATGCTCTGGGGTGGGCCTGGCTCAGCTCAGGGAGGAAGCCCTGCCTGAAAGGTTGCAGCCTACGCTGGCTCTCTTTCTTCATTCAGCCCAGCATCTGATCACATCTTCTGTCACTCAGGGCCTGAAAGGGCGGGGCCTTAAACATTATCCAATCAGGGATGCTGGGCTGGGAACGTCCAATCAGGCAGGCAGCTGGAGGGGACAGGTCGGCTTCCGGGATGTGGTCGGTCCTTTGTCTCTCGCTGCAGCCGGAGGTCAAGGTCTCGTCCTTACTGCTGTGTGTCCTCTGCTCCTAGAGTCCCAGCCTCTGTGGCCCTATGACCTGCAGGTATTGGGAGATCCACAACTAAGTCGCCAGGACCCCCTGGAAGCCTAGAAATGGTGAGTGTGCCGGGTCCGACACACTGAGAGAGAGTTGATAAATATGTGTGTTTGTGTTTTCCAGGGATCATTGACATTTAGGGATGTGGCCATAGAATTCTCTCTGGAGGAGTGGCAATGCCTGGACACTGCACAGCAGAATTTATATAGAAATGTGATGTTAGAGAACTACAGAAACCTGGTCTTCCTGGGTGAGAATAACTTTAATACGCAATTCCTAGTAAAGAAGCATGTTGTTCATTTTTAATAAAACAGGTATTGCTGCCTTTAAGCCAGACCTGATCATTTTTCTGGAGGAAGGAAAAGAGTCCTGGAATATGAAGAGACATGAGATGGTGGAAGAATCCCCAGGTAGGTGAGAGTGAATACAGACAACATGGATGTAGGCTAATTTGTGATTTTTATTTCTTTTCAGTTATATGTTCTCATTTTGCTCAAGATCTTTGGCCAGAGCAGGGCATAGAAGATTCTTTCCAAAAAGTGATATTGAGAAGGTATGAAAAATGTGGACATGAGAATTTACACTTAAAAATTGGTTATACCAATGTGGATGAGTGTAAGGTGCACAAAGAAGGTTATAATAAACTTAACCAGAGTTTGACAACTACACAGAGCAAAGTATTTCAACGTGGCAAATATGCAAATGTCTTTCATAAATGTTCAAATTCAAACAGACATAAGATAAGGCATACTGGAAAGAAACATTTGCAATGTAAAGAATACGTCAGATCATTTTGCATGCTTTCACACCTATCTCAACATAAAAGAATTTATACTAGAGAGAATTCCTACAAATGTGAAGAAGGTGGCAAAGCTTTTAACTGGTCCTCAACCCTTACTTATTATAAGAGTGCTCATACTGGAGAGAAACCCTACAGATGTAAAGAATGTGGCAAAGCCTTTAGTAAGTTCTCAATCCTTACTAAACATAAGGTAATTCATACTGGAGAGAAATCCTACAAATGTGAAGAATGTGGCAAGGCTTTTAACCAATCTGCAATCCTTACTAAACATAAGATAATTCATACTGGAGAGAAACCCAACAAATGTGAAGAATGTGGCAAAGCCTTTAGTAAGGTCTCGACTCTTACTACACATAAGGCAATTCATGCTGGAGAGAAGCCCTACAAATGTAAAGAATGTGGCAAAGCCTTCAGTAAGGTCTCAACCCTTATTACACATAAGGCAATTCATGCTGGAGAGAAGCCCTACAAATGTAAAGAATGTGGCAAAGCCTTTAGTAAGTTCTCAATCCTTACTAAACATAAGGTAATTCATACTGGAGAGAAACCCTACAAATGTGAAGAATGCGGCAAAGCCTATAAGTGGCCCTCAACCCTTAGTTATCATAAGAAAATTCATACTGGAGAGAAACCCTACAAATGTGAAGAATGTGGCAAAGGTTTTAGTATGTTCTCAATCCTTACTAAACATGAGGTCATTCATACTGGAGAGAAACCCTACAAATGTGAAGAATGTGGCAAAGCTTTCAACTGGTCCTCAAACCTTATGGAACATAAGAAAATTCACACTGGAGAGACACCCTACAAATGTGAAGAATGTGGCAAAGGCTTTAGTATGTTCTCAATCCTTACTAAACATAAGGTAATTCATAATGGAGAGAAACCCTACAAATGTGAAGAATGTGATAAGGCAACTCATGCTGGAGAGAAACCCTACAAATGTGAAGAATGTGGCAAAGCTTTCAACTGGTCCTCAAACCTTATGGAACATAAGAGAATTCATACTGGAGAGAAACCCTACAAATGTGAAGAATGTGGCAAAAGCTTCAGTACATTCTCAATCCTTACTAAACATAAGGTAATTCATACTGGAGAGAAACCCTACAAATGTGAAGAATGTGGCAAAGCCTATAAGTGGTCCTCAACCCTTAGTTATCATAAGAAAATTCATACTGTAGAGAAACCCTACAAATGTGAAGAATGTGGCAAAGCTTTTAACCAATCTGCAATTCTTATTAAACATAAGAGAATTCATACTGGTGAGAAACCCTACAAATGTGAAGAATGTGGCAAAACCTTTAGTAAGGTCTCAACCCTTACTACACATAAGGCAATTCATGCTGGAGAGAAGCCCTACAAATGTAAAGAATGTGGCAAAACCTTTATTAAGGTCTCAACCCTTACTACACATAAGGCAATTCATGCTGGAGAGAAGCCCTACAAATGTAAAGAATGTGGCAAAGCCTTTAGTAAGTTCTCAATCCTTACTAAACATAAGGTAATTCATACTGGAGAGAAACCCTACAAATGTGAAGAATGTGGCAAAGCTTTCAACTGGTCCTCAAACCTTATGGAACATAAGAGAATTCATACTGGAGAGAAACCCTACAAATGTGAAGAATGTGGCAAAAGCTTTAGTACATTCTCAGTCCTTACTAAACATAAGGTAATTCATACTGGAGAGAAACCCTACAAATGTGAAGAATGTGGCAAAGCCTATAAGTGGTCCTCAACCCTTAGTTATCATAAGAAAATTCATACTGTAGAGAAACCCTACAAATGTGAAGAATGTGGCAAAGCTTTTAACCGATCTGCAATCCTTATTAAACATAAGAGAATTCATACTGATGAGAAACCCTACAAATGTGAAGAATGTGGCAAAACCTTTAGTAAGGTCTCAACCCTTACTACACATAAGGCAATTCATGCTGGAGAAAAGCCCTACAAATGTAAAGAATGTGGCAAAGCCTTTAGTAAGTTCTCAATCCTTACTAAACATAAGGTAATTCATACTGGAGAGAAACCCTACAAATGTGAAGAATGTGGCAAAGCCTATAAATGGCCCTCAACCCTTAGTTATCATAAGAAAATTCATACTGGAGAGAAACCCTACAAATGTGAAGAATGTGGCAAAGGTTTTAGTATGTTCTCCATCCTTACTAAACATGAGGTAATTCATACTGGAGAGAAACCCTACAAATGTGAAGAATGTGGCAAAGCCTTCAGCTGGTTGTCAGTCTTTAGTAAACATAAGAAAACTCATGCTGGAGAGAAATTCTACAAATGTGAAGCATGTGGCAAAGCCTATAAGTCATCCTCAACCCTTAGTTATCATAAGAAAATTCATACTGAAGAGAAACCTTACAAATATGAAGAATGTGGCAAAGGCTTTAGTACATTCTCAATCCTTACTAAACATAAGGTAATTCATACTGGAGAGAAACCCTACAAATGTGAAGAATGTGGCAAAGCTTTCAACTGGTCATCAAACCTTATGGAACATAAGAAAATTCACACTGGAGAGACACCCTACAAATGTGAAGAATGTGACAAAGCCTTCAGCTGGCCCTCAAGCCTTACTGAACATAAGGCAACTCATGCTGGAGAAAAACCCTACAAATGTGAAGAATGTGGCAAAGCCTTCAGCTGGCCCTCAAGACTTACTGAACATAAGGCAACTCATGCTGGAGAGGAACCCTACAAATGTGAAGAATGTGGCAAAGCTTTCAACTGGTCCTCAAACCTTATGGAACATAAGAGAATTCATACTGGAGAGAAACCCTACAAATGTGAAGAATGTGGCAAAAGCTTTAGTACGTTCTCAATCCTTACTAAACATAAGGTAATTCATACTGGAGAGAAACCCTACAAATGTGAAGAATGTGGCAAAGCCTATAAGTGGTCCTCAACCCTTAGTTATCATAAGAAAATTCATACTGTAGAGAAACCCTACAAATGTGAAGAATGTGGCAAAGGCTTTGTTATGTTCTCAATCCTTGCAAAACATAAGGTAATTCATACTGGAGAGAAACTCTACAAATGTGAAGAATGTGGCAAAGCCTATAAGTGGCCCTCAACCCTTAGATATCACAAGAAAATTCATACTGGAGAGAAACCCTACAAATGTGAAGAATGTGGCAAAGCCTTTAGTACGTTCTCAATCCTCACTAAACATAAGGTAATTCATACTGGAGAGAAACCCTACAAATGTGAAGAATGTGGCAAAGCCTTCAGCTGGTTATCAGTCTTCAGTAAACATAAGAAAATTCATACTGGAGAGAAACTCTAGAAATGTGAAGAATGTGGCAAAGCCTATAAGTGGCCCTCAACCCTTAGTTATCATAAGAAAATTCATACTGGAGAGAAACCCTACAAATGTGAAGAATGTGGTGAGGCTTTCAACTGGTCCTCAAACCTTATGGAACATAAGAGAATTCATACTGGAGAGACACCCTACAAATGTGAAGAATGTGGTAAAGGCTTTAGTATGTTCTCAATCCTTACTAAACATAAGGTAATTCATACTGGAGAGAAACCATACAAATGCAAAGAATGTGGCAAAGCCTATAAGTGGTCCTCAACCCTCAGTTATCATAGAAAATTCATACTGGAGAGAAACCCTACAAATGTGAAGAAAGTGGCAAAGCCTTCAGCTGGTTCTCAGTCTTTAGTAAACATAAGAAAATTCATGCTGGAGAGAAATTCTAAAAATGTGAAGAATTTGGCAAAGCTTTTAAACAGTTCCCAACCCTCCTACACATAAGAAAATTCATGCTGGAGAGAAACTCTACAAATGAGAAGAATGTGGCAAAGGCTTCAACCAGTCCTCAAACCTTATGGAACATAAGAGAATTCATACTGGTGAGAAGCCCTACAAATGTGAAGAATGTGATAAAGACTTCAACTGGTCCTCACACCTTACTACTCATAAAAGAATTCATACTGGAGGAAAAACCCTACAAATATGAAAAATGTGGCAAAACTATTAATTAATTCTCAACGCTTACTGAACATAAGGGAATTTGTACAGGAGGGAAACCCTACAAATCTGAAGAATGTGGCAAGCCTTTTAGCTATTCCTCAATCCTTACTAAACATTCATGTAATTCATACTGGAGGGAATTCCTACAATTGTGTGGAATGTTGCAATGCCCTTAACCAGTCCTTAAGGCTTACTACATATAAGACAACTCATACTGGAGAGAAACCATGCATGTGTGAAGAATGTGGGAAAGCCTCTAATAGATCCTCAATTCTTAAGAGACATAAGCTAATTCATACACAAGAGAGACTCTACAAACCTGAAAGATGTGACAATGCTTTTGGCAACACCTCAGACTTTTCTGAATATAAAAGAAATCGTACAGATGAGAAATCCTAGAAAAGTGAAGAATATGACAAAGCCTTTAAGTGGCTGTCACACTTGATTGTAGGTAAGATAACTCATACTGGAGAAAACTACTGTAATAAACAATGTGACAAACATTTAACCAGTGCTCATGCCTTATTGCAAAGGAAAGCATTTACACTAGCCTGGGCAACAGAGAGAGACTGTCTGGAAAAAAAAATTTTTGTTAATGCCAGTAATATCTTCTCACAGCTTATTAAACATCAGAGAGTTCATACTAAATAAAAGTATTAAAAGTGCAATCACTGTCACTAGATCTTTCAGAAAATAAAAGCTGTTAAAGTACAGAAGAATATTTATTTTGAGGAAACACATTATAAATATTAAGAGGGTTGTAGTACATGTACTTGTATCACAGATTTTATTGTACACATTTTGTACTACAGGAAAACCTGAGGTAGTTGTTCCAACTTTGCTCAACATCAGGGAATTTATATTGAAGAATAACCCTGCAAATTTAATAAATTTGGAAAAACATTTTTTCAAAAACTACAGATTATAAAACACAAATGCGTTTATACTAAAATATGTTTTTGCAGATACAGTAAATATAAAAAATATTTAATCCAAAATTAAGTTTATGTAAATATCAGCTAATTCACAGTAGAAATACCTGTCACTCAAACTTCAGATATTACACTAAATCAGACTGCTGAGTATAGGAAAAAATCCAAAACTAAAGTTGGCAAAAAGAAGAATTATTTGTATATAACTTTAAAAGAAGTAGATCTTTGAAGAGTTATAATTAAATTTAAAGTATACTTTTTTCTTCAAAACACAGATTTTTTTTTTTTCCAGACACATTGGCTTACTGTGGCCAATACTTTGTGATGCCAAGGTGGGCAGATCACCTGAGGTCAGGAGTTCAAGACCAGCCTTGCCAACATAGTGGAACTAAAAAGAAATGTTTACTAAACATGTTTACTAAAAAGAAATAAAGAAATTAGCCAAGGTCTAGCTTCCAGGTTCATGCCATTCTCCCACCTCAGCCTCCCAATTAGCTGGGACTACAGGCGCCCGCCGCCACTCCCAGCTAATTTTTTGTATTTTTAGTACAGATGGGGTTTCACCATATTAGCCAGGACGGTCTCTATCTCCTGACCTCATGATATGCCCACCTTGGCCACCCAAAGTCCTGGGATTGCAGGCATGAGCCACAGTGCCTGGCCTAATAACAGAAGTCTTTAGCAGAGCAAAAATGTATAAAATGTATAATGACATTGTATAAGTAATAATAAACCTACTAACCATAAAAAGCCCTGGATCATATGAAATCACAGCGAAGTTTTACCACATTGCAAAGAGTTTTACCTAAGCCTACTGAATGCATTCGAAAAAATCAAGGTGGGATTTCACCCTAACTTGTTATATTAAATCAGTGAAATATATGAAACTAAAATCTAGTGAAGGCACCACAAAAAAAGGAAAGTACAGGTCAATATTCTGGGTGAATATTGGAATAATAATCCTCCATGAAATACTAGCAAACTGAATTCAAAAGCAAATCAGAAAGTTATTTTGCTACATTAATGTGAGCTTTTCCATATATATGAAGGTGTTTCATGATATGGAAGTCAATAAGTGTGATTCACCATGTAAAGATAATTAAAAGAAAAAAAAATAACAGTAGGGGCAGAAAAAGCATTCAAGAAAACCCAATATTAACTCAAAAATGTTGTCAACACACTGGACATTGATGAAAATATCTTAATAAGAGTCATCTATGACAAATCCTTAGCCAACATCATACTAAAAGAGCAAAAACTGGAAGCATTCTCCATGAGAATAAAAATAAGAATATCCATTCTAAACAGTCCTATTGAAGTTATGAAATCCTAGCCAGAGAATAAAAGGAATCCAAACAGAAAACAAAGAAAGTCAAATTATCTTTACTGATGAAAGAATTGTCCACCTAGAATACTTTAAAGGTTTCACCAAAAGAGTTCTAAGCCTGGAAAAAGACTTCAAAAAAAATCTTAGAATACAAAATCAGCACAAATGCATAGCATTTCTGTACACCAATAATATTCAAACTGAGAACAAAATAAAAAACACAGCTCTATTTACAATAGCAACAAACACACAAAAAAATACCTAGAAATACATTAAATCAAGGGGGTAAAATATCTCTACAAAGAACAACAAAACATTGCTGAAAGAAACGAGAGACAATGCAAATAAATGGAAAAATATTGCTCATGGATTCAAATAATATAATTAAAATGGTCATTCTGCCTAAAGCAACCTACAGATTAAGTGCTATTTTTATCAGACTATCCATGACGATTTTTATTGAATTAGAAAAAGAAAACTATTCTAAAATACATTCAAAAGAATTAAAGAGCTCAAATAGCCAAGAAAACTTCAGACTAAAAGAATAAATCTGGGCCAAGCATGGTGGCTCATGCCTGTCATCTCAGCCCTTTGGGAGGCTGAGATGGATGGATCACCTGAGGTCAGAAGTTTGAGACCAGCCTGGCCAACATGGTGAAACCTGCATCTCTACTAAATGTAAAAAATTAGCCAGGTGTGGTGGTGCATGCCTGTAATCCCAGCTACTTGGGAGGCTGAGGAAAGAGAACCATTTGAGCCTGGGAGGTGGAGGTTGCAGTGAGCCAAGATTGCATCAGAATAACCAGTATAACATGGTTCTGGTACAAAAATAAACATCTAGACCAATGAAATGGAAGAGAGAGTACTGAATTAAGCTATACTTTGCAATCAGGTTATTTTTACAAAGCCAACAGAAATAAACAAAAGGGGAATTAACTCCCTATTTAGTAAGTAATACTGGGAAAACTGGTTAGTCATATGTGGAAGAAAACTGTACTACCTTTTTCTATAAAAAAAAAACAACTCAATATAGATTAAAGACTTGATCTGTGAGTCTCCAAGCTACAAAAATCTTAGAATAACACTTAGATAATACTGGCCTCTGTAAAGAATTTATGACTAACATCTAACATGAGTGCAACAAAAATAAAAATAAAAAATGGCATCTAAGCCAAAGAGCTTCTGCACAGTAAAAGAAACTATCAGCAAAGTAAACAGATGACCTACAGTATGAAATAAAATATTTGCAAACTGCAGACAATGAAGGATTAATGTACAGAATCTATAATACATTTAATAAAAAAGCAAACATGATATGAATAGCCAGCTTCTTCTCAAAGGAAGACATAAGAGCTGCCAATAAACATGTAAAAATTGCTCAACGTTCCTAATTATCAGAAAGATGTAAATCAAAGTGACAGTGTGATACTATTTCATACCAGTAAGAATGACTTATTAAAAGTAAGATAAATAAGATGTTGAAGTTGTAGAGATAAGGAAATCTTTCTACACTGTTGGTGGGAATGCAAATTAATTCAGAACCTGTGCAAAGCAGTTTGGGGACTTCTCAAAGAACTAGAAATAGAATTGCCATTTGACCAATCAAGCCGATTACTGGATATCTGCCCCCAAAAAGAATAAATAATTTTGCCAAAGAGACACCAGCACTCACATGTTCATTGCAGCACTATTCACAATAGCAAAAACAGAATTTAACCAGTTACCCATGAATCTTTTATTGGATAAGAAAAATGATGTACTTATACAACCTCCAATACTATGCAGCAACAGAAGAGAATGAAGTAACGTCTTTTGCAGCAACATGAATGCAGCTCTGCTTCAGGCCATTCTAAGCAAATTATTGCATCAGAAAAACAAATGCCACATGTTCTCACTCATACATGGATGCTAAAAATTGGGCGCACATGGAAACAAAGATGAAAACAATAAACACTGAGAATTCTAAAAAGAAGGAGGAAGGATGGGAGACAAGCATAGAAAATCTGCTTAGGTATGATGTACACTACTTGGGCAATGGAATTATTAAGTATCCAAACCTCAACATCATGTAGTCTACCTGTTTTACAAATCTGCACATGTACCTTAAATATAAAATAAAAATAATAAAATGTTTTTTGGTATAATGACATGTTCTATTTTTCCAGTGCTGGGTTAA